TCTACCCGCAAGCTCTCCATTTCTCCCTTCTCAGTGTAACTTGGTGGCTCAATCTGCCACAGGGCCCATGCACTTAAAGTGCACTTCCCCCAGAACTTCACATAATCATTCAAGTCGGTTTCAATATCCTGCACTTTTCCTAGGCCCCTATCTAAAACAGCTCCTCCTCAATCCTAGTCACAATGTACTATTGTAACTAGGACCGTACTGTTACATCATCTTCATAGCTCTTTTCATCCTTTGAAAAATAATTTATTTTTTAATTTTTTATTGACGAGGTCATGCCCTGTCGGCCATGCTGGGTGCAGTACTGCCATAATAGCTCACTGAAGCCTCGAATTCCTGGGCTCAAGTGATTCTCCCGCCTCAGCCTCCCGCGTAGCTGGGACCACAGACACGCGCTACCACGCCCGGCTAATATTTCATTTTTTTTGTAGAGATGGGGTCTGGCTGTGTTGCCCAGGCAGGTCTCGAACTCCCGGCTTCAAGCGATTCTCCCTCCTCGGCCTCCCAAAGTGCTGGGATTACAGGCCTAATCCACCGGGGTGCGACCCGGCCGAAATTATTTTTATTTATTGTCATCTGTTTCACCCAGTAGACTGTAACCTCCACTAAGGCCCCTGTCTGTCACGATCTCTGCTAAAATCCAGAAAATAATGCCTGTACACAGGAGGCGATCCAAAACTATTTACTGAATGAATGACTGAATGCCTTGGCTACTCCTCTAAAGACCAAACGGATTCTATCCAGCCCAAAAGACACATTCCATCTGGCCAGTCGTAGCCGGACCGAGACAGCCGAGCCCCGGAGTCGAAGTCCCGCCCTGCAGGGTCCTCACCGTCTGAAACCATGGCTGTCCCAGCACCTCAGCGCAGAGCAAGTGGTGGTCAGGGGAGCGTCTCAAATCCTGCGCAGCCCAACGTCCGGCGCCGCCAAGTGACGCACGAGGTGCTGTGACTCGTGCCAGCCCCCTAATCTGCGGAAGTGGAGTGCGGGGAGTGCGCCGGAAGAGGGGTACGGAAGTGCGCCGGAAGTGGGGTGCGGAGGTGTGCAGCGCGCTGTCAGACTGGCTCGCAGGCGGCGCGGCCGGCGGACCCGTTCGAGACAGCGCGGGCGGCTCGGGTCCCCTGGGGCTCCGCAGCAGGAGGACGCCATGGACGACAAGGGTAAATCAAGACAGGCCAGGGCTGCTAGGCTAATTAGGTGAATCACTTTTTTCCCTTTTTCCAGAGTTAATTGAATACTTTAAGTCTCAGATGAAAGAAGATCCTGACATGGCCTCAGCAGTGGCTGCCATCCGGACGTTGCTGGAGTTCTTGAAGAGAGATAAAGGTATATAGAGAGTCATCTGTTAACACTCTGGGTGAACATCACATTCCTTGTTGGATCATTCCAGGGGAGACAATCCAGGGTCTGAGGGCGAATCTCACCAGTGCCATAGAAACCCTGTGTGGTGTGGACTCCTCTGTGGCAGTGTCCTCTGGCGGGGAGCTCTTCCTCCGCTTCATCAGTCTTGCCTCCCTGGAATACTCCGTAAGTGCCTGTTCTCCCTGGGGTTACCTTTCCCTGTCCCCTCAGTTTGCTCTTTTCTTCCTAGGATTACTCCAAATGTAAAAAGATCATGATTGAGCGGGGAGAACTTTTTCTCAGGAGAATATCACTGTCAAGAAACAAAATTGCAGATCTGTGCCATACTTTCATCAAAGATGGAGCGGTGAGTGGATAATCATCATGGTGGTAAGGAGGTGCCCCTTTGACAAAGCTTTCTCGGTCCACAGACAATATTGACTCACGCCTACTCCAGAGTGGTCCTGAGAGTCCTGGAAGCAGCCGTGGCGGCCAAGAAGCGATTTAGTGTATACGTCACAGAGTCACAGCCTGATTTGTCAGGGCAAGTACCTTTCTGTTCAGTTATGTGCCCAGTTTCTCTAACGTTCTCAAAATGTCATCTTCAGTAAGAAAATGGCCAAAGCCCTCTGCCACCTCAACGTCCCTGTCACTGTGGTGCTAGATGCTGCTGTCGGGTGAGTGCCCATCTTCCCCAGCCATAATCACCAATAAAGCATGAAAAGCTTTTTTTCCCCTTAGCTACATCATGGAGAAAGCAGATCTTGTCATAGTTGGTGCTGAAGGAGTTGTTGAAAACGGAGGAATTATTAACAAGGTAAGAGCATCAGTTCTCCCCAGTTCCCTGCTGAGCTCATCCATTCCATTTTCTGCCTTCCCAGATTGGAACCAACCAGATGGCTGTGTGTGCCAAAGCACAGAACAAACCTTTCTATGTGGTTGCAGAAAGTTTCAAGTTTGTCCGGCTCTTTCCACTAAACCAGCAAGACGTCCCAGATAAGTTTAAGGCAAGAGTTTTACATATTTGAAGGGGTACTAACAGTGCCGACTAATGTGTACTTCTCTCCTCAGTATAAGGCAGACACTCTCAAGGTCGCGCAGACTGGACAAGACCTCAAAGAGGAGCATCCGTGGGTCGACTACACTGCCCCTTCCTTAATCACTCTGCTGTTTACAGACCTGGGCGTGCTGACACCCTCAGCAGTCAGCGATGAGCTCATCAAGCTCTATCTGTAACCTGTGAGCCCTTTCCTGCCAAGGTGCAGCTTACGTAGTTGAGGCAGGGTGAGTAGCTGCTTGACACCCCAGTGAGTCAGGCCAAAACTGAGATGTGTTTAATGAAGATTTATGGAGTAAGGACTTAAAATCATACATCTTGGAGAACCTTTCTTACTCATTTCAGTCCCATCTAAAAATGTGTCAGCTATTCTAAATCCCAACTTAAATTGTTCTTACGGTTTCTAGAAACTTTCCTTTTCAGTTTCCAGAAATACAAGTTAGATAATTGGCTACTTAACTGATGAAAGATGAGCCCAAGTCCACCTGTCTTCATCCTCCCCTGCACTCCAGACTGATCTGCCTAAAGCACGCGAGATGCAGGCGAAAAGCAGCCACACCCCTCTGCCACAAATGACCAACAGCTGGTCAGGACGTTACACGCGGTGCCTTGTAAGAGGCAAGAAACACTTGCTGAATCTGCATCTGGCTTCCAGTGGTAAGCACATTCCTCAGCAGGATCAAGCCAAACAGTAAAAACTACCAAGAGAACACGAGGAAGGCAGAAACGATGTTTAGCAACAGTATTCTGCATGGTTCACTGCTTAAGAAAATGCCTTCTGGAATATTTGTAAACTGAAATTCTGTATGTGTAAGAGATGTTTAAATATGTTTGGGTCCTAAACAGCTTTTTAAAATTATACTTGGGAATAAATTCAGCATCTTTTCAAATAAACTCTATGAAAGACGCTGATGTGGTGTTGCATCAATACTGCAAGCTGACCAGGCCATCTAGGGGAAAACACTGTCCAGCTACATTTACACACTTAAGACCCAGGCAATCAGGACACCATTTATTCAACAGGAGGCATAAAAACTATAATTCTCTTTCCCGGAATATGACTTAATCCCTCTGTTTTTCAGCTATTCACCAATAAAACAATACTGTGACTATTAACACAGAAAAACCCCAGCACATTAGCCACCCCTGCAGGACATCAAAGGATAACTGAAGCCCAGGGCCAAGCACATTCAGGAGGTCAAATGCCTGAAGATACTGAGGAATGGTTTTGAAAATCAGAAGTCAAGAAGACTTCTGTATCTTTATGTTTAAAAATAACTATAAAATAGCCTCAGAAAAAAGAGCTTATATATATATATATATATATATATATATATATATATATATATATATAATATGTACATATGTCTATATGTGACCCATCATGATAAATACTGACATCTATTATTTACACTCAAATAATTTTACATTTTCTTCTGTTAGACTACTCCAAGACTGGAATTGTTTTGTTTTGTTGTTTTTAATGAGAGGGTCTCGCTGTGTTCCCAGGCTGGTCTTGAACTCCTGGGCTCAAGTGATCCTCCTGCCTCAGCCTCCCAAA